TAAGCTTTGAAGTTGACTCAAAATTCTATGCTAAACATGTGATCCATAGATACACTGATGACTGCTGGCATTTCTGTGGAAATGAAGAATTGTTTTATTTGTTTGTAATTATTTGGGTTTCAGTTGCTTTATTTTTAAGAAAAAAAAGCTGAAGTGTCTGGGAATCCTTTATGACATACAGACATTTTAATTATTTCAAACACGTTTTCCCCCTTAAGTGGGTAGCAAAAAAAATAAAGCATACTTCAGGCTCATATTTTTAACCATGCAACAAGAAAATTGTTACAATTTCTGTTCTGAGGAGTAGCCTTCATACTTAGTATTTATAAATATTGAAATGTATGTTAATTTGGGGAAAACATAACAGATATCCATGAAGGCTTGTATGTCATGGTAGGTAGTTACTATTCGATACCACAAAAATGTCTCTTGCCCTTAAAACCAGAACACGAGGCTCACCAGACAGATGACTGAATGGAGTATGGAAAATCTTTATTTCTGTTTTTCTTAGGCTATGTAGGACTTAACTTATTGTGCATTGGTAACAGATTGTAGAACATAAGCTGAAAGATAAAATTCTTGACCTTAATGTCTCATCTTAAAAAGAAGCATTGGTTGACATTCTATATCTCGTATTACTTAAAAATAATGGGGGAGCGCAGTATATATTAAACAAAGATTGGCTTTGTGGTGATCATTGTTGAAGGTGGGGTGATGGCTATGTGAAGGTTCACTATATATACTCCCTACTGTTGTATAAGTTTGAAATTGTGCATAATAGATTTATTTAAAACACAAAGCATAGAAATATCTACTATAATATTATGGTGAGAGCAAAATTTGAGGGGGATGTACACCTGCATTTTCGAAGAATATATACATTTCGGAGACCGAATTCAAAATGAAAAACCGGGCTGCTGTCCCGCACGGAGCCTCTGGGCGCCGCTGTCGGCCAGTGCAGAGCAAGCGCTGACGCCGGGGATCCGTCAGCCTCTGGCCTGGGATTCCCTGCGCAGCCAACAACAGAAAGAAGAAAACCAGCTCCCACACAGAGCCTCCCGGCTGCGCAGACCTTTCCCAGCACAGCGGATTGCCAGCTCCGAGACCCGGGACTCCTCCTGTCCTGGGCCGAATGCTCTTTTAGCGCGGTAGAGTGCACTTTCTCCAACTGGAAAAGCGGGGACCCAGCGAGAACCCGAGCGAACGATGGGAGGGAGCTGCGCGCAGAGGCGCCGGGCCGGCCCGCGGCAGGTGCTATTTCCTTTGCTGCTGCCTTTGTTCTACCCCACCCTGAGTGAGCCGATCCGCTACTCGATTCCGGAGGAGCTGGCCAAGGGCTCGGTGGTGGGGAACCTCGCTAAGGATCTAGGGCTCAGTGTCCTGGATGTGTCGGCTCGCAAGCTGCGAGTGAGCGCGGAGAAGCTGCACTTCAGCGTAGACGCGGAGAGCGGGGACTTACTTGTGAAGAACCGAATAGACCGTGAGCAAATATGCAAAGAGAGAAGAAGATGTGAGTTGCAATTGGAAGCTGTGGTGGAAAATCCTTTAAATATTTTTCATGTCATTGTGGTGATTGAGGATGTTAATGACCACGCCCCTCAATTTGATAAAAAGGAAATACATTTAGAAATTTTCGAATCTGCATCCGCTGGTACACGACTATCGCTTGACCCTGCCACGGATCCTGATATAAACATAAACTCAATTAAAGATTATAAGATAAACTCTAATCCTTATTTTTCATTAATGGTTAGAGTTAATTCCGATGGTGGCAAATACCCAGAGTTATCTCTGGAGAAACTCCTAGACCGGGAAGAACAGAGATCTCATAGCTTGATATTGACTGCCTTGGACGGAGGGGACCCACCAAGAAGTGCCACCGCTCACATAGAAATTTCTGTCAAGGATACCAATGATAACCCCCCGGTTTTCAGCAGAGACGAATATAGAATTAGTCTTAGTGAAAATCTGCCCCCTGGGTCCCCTGTGTTGCAAGTGACAGCCACTGACCAGGATGAGGGGGTCAATGCTGAGATAAACTACTACTTCCGAAGCACTGCCCAGAGCACAAAACATATGTTCTCATTGGATGAGAAAACAGGTATGATTAAGAATAACCAGTCATTTGATTTTGAAGATGTAGAAAGGTACACCATGGAAGTGGAAGCGAAGGACGGAGGTGGTCTCTCTACCCAGTGTAAAGTAATCATAGAAATCCTTGATGAAAACGACAACAGCCCAGAAATAATCATCACTTCTCTCTCTGATCAGATTTTGGAGAATTCACCTCCAGGAATGGTTGTTGCCCTCTTCAAAACACGGGATCTGGATTTCGGAGGAAATGGAGAAGTCAGGTGTAATATAGAAACAGACATTCCATTCAAGATTTATTCTTCTTCCAATAACTACTACAAACTGGTGACAGATGGAGCCCTGGACCGAGAGCAGACACCAGAATACAATGTCACCATCGTAGCCACTGACAGGGGCAAGCCGCCTCTTTCTTCCAGTAGAAGCATCACCTTGTATGTCGCTGACATCAACGACAACGCCCCAGTTTTCGACCAGACGTCCTACGTGGTCCACGTGGCCGAGAACAACCCGCCAGGAGCCTCCATTGCGCAAGTGAGCGCCTCTGACCCGGATTTGGGGCTCAATGGCCACATCTCCTACTCTATAGTGGCGAGTGACCTAGAGCCCCTGGCGGTGTCGTCATACGTGTCAGTGAGCGCGCAGAGCGGGGTGGTGTTCGCGCAGCGCGCCTTTGATCACGAGCAGCTGCGCGCCTTCGCGCTCACGCTGCAGGCCCGCGACCACGGCTCGCCCACGCTCAGCGCCAACGTGAGCCTGCGCGTGTTGGTGGGAGACCGCAATGACAACGCACCGCGGGTGCTGTACCCAGCTCTGGGTCCTGACGGCTCCGCGTTCTTCGATATGGTACCTCGCTCTGCAGAGCCCGGCTACCTAGTGACTAAGGTGGTAGCGGTGGACGCCGACTCGGGACACAACGCCTGGCTGTCCTACCACGTGCTGCAGGCCAGTGAGCCCGGACTCTTCAGCCTGGGGCTGCGCACTGGGGAGGTGCGCACGGCTCGAGCCTTAGGCGACAGGGACGCAGCCCGCCAGCGCCTGCTGGTCGCTGTGCGTGACGGTGGACAGCCGCCACTCTCTGCCACCGCCACGCTTCATCTGGTCTTCGCAGACAACTTGCAAGAGATACTGCCAGACCTCAGCGACCGCCCTGTACTCTCTGACCCCCAGGCTGAACTGCAGTTTTACCTGGTGGTGGCCTTGGCCTTAATCTCAGTGCTCTTCCTCCTCGCCGTGATTCTGGCCATTGCCTTGCGCCTGCGACGCTCTCTCAGCCCTGCTACTTGGGACTGCTTCCATCCTGGTCTCTGTGTCAAGTCTGGACCTGTAGTTCCCCCCAACTACAGTGAGGGGACTTTGCCTTATTCTTATAATCTGTGCATTGCACATACGGGTACAAAAGAGTTTAATTTCCTAAAATGCAGTGTGCCCCTACATTCCAATGAAGACATGGTTTGCAGTGTTTCTCCTGGAGCCTTAATTCCACCTCATGGTGGGGAGGATTTGACTTCACATCCTGAGACTCTGACTTCGGTGAGTTTCTCTTTTTTGTGTGTGATTTATCTACTCAGCCCCTTTCCCTCTGTTTTCTCCACAGCAAGCCCCGCCCAACACGGACTGGCGTTTCTCTCAGGCCCAGAGACCCGGCACCAGCGGGTAGGTGACTGATTCTCCAGCCCACCCTCTTCAGTCTGTGCTCACCATCCTACTCTCTCCCCAGCTCCCAAAATGGCGATGACACCGGCACCTGGCCCAACAACCAGTTTGACACAGAGATGCTGCAAGCCATGATCTTGGCGTCCGCCAGTGGTAAGTGGTGTCAGTGTGTGTATGGAAGAGTGAGCTCCCACCTGATCTTCCTCTGTCTCTGCAGAAGCTGCTGATGGGAGCTCCACCCTGGGAGGGGGTGCCGGCACCATGGGATTGAGCGCCCGCTACGGACCCCAGTTCACCCTGCAGCACGTGCCCGACTACCGCCAGAATGTCTACATCCCAGGCAGCAATGCCACACTGACCAACGCAGCTGGCAAGCGGGATGGCAAGGCCCCAGCAGGTGGCAATGGCAACAAGAAGAAGTCGGGCAAGAAGGAGAAGAAGTAACATGGAGGCCAGGCCAAGAGCCACAGGGCGGCCTCTCCCCAACCAGCCCAGCTTCTCCTTACCTGCACCCAGGCCTCAGAGTTTCAGGGCTAACCCCCAGAATACTGGTAGGGGCCAAGGCCATGCTCCCCTTGGGAAACAGAAACAAGTGCCCAGTCAGCACCTACCCCTTCCCCCCCAGGGGGTTGAATATGCAAAAGCAGTTCCGCTGGGAACCCCCATCCAATCAACTGCTGTACCCATGGGGGTAGTGGGGTTACTGTAGACACCAAGAACCATTTGCCACACCCCGTTTAGTTACAGCTGAACTCCTCCATCTTCCAAATCAATCAGGCCCATCCATCCCATGCCTCCCTCCTCCCCACCCCACTCCAACAGTTCCTCTTTCCCGAGTAAGGTGGTTGGGGTGTTGAAGTACCAAGTAACCTACAAGCCTCCTAGTTCTGAAAAGTTGGAAGGGCATCATGACCTCTTGGCCTCTCCTTTGATTCTCAATCTTCCCCCAAAGCATGGTTTGGTGCCAGCCCCTTCACCTCCTTCCAGAGCCCAAGATCAATGCTCAAGTTTTGGAGGACATGATCACCATCCCCATGGTACTGATGCTTGCTGGATTTAGGGAGGGCATTTTGCTACCAAGCCTCTTCCCAACGCCCTGGGGACCAGTCTTCTGTTTTGTTTTTCATTGTTTGACGTTTCCACTGCATGCCTTGACTTCCCCCACCTCCTCCTCAAACAAGAGACTCCACTGCATGTTCCAAGACAGTATGGGGTGGTAAGATAAGGAAGGGAAGTGTGTGGATGTGGATGGTGGGGGCATGGACAAAGCTTGACACATCAAGTTATCAAGGCCTTGGAGGAGGCTCTGTATGTCCTCAGGGGACTGACAACATCCTCCAGATTCCAGCCATAAACCAATAACTAGGCTGGACCCTTCCCACTACATAATAGGGCTCAGCCCAGGCAGCCAGCTTTGGGCTGAGCTAACAGGACCAATGGATTAAACTGGCATTTCAGTCCAAGGAAGCTCGAAGCAGGTTTAGGACCAGGTCCCCTTGAGAGGTCAGAGGGGCCTCTGTGGGTGCTGGGTACTCCAGAGGTGCCACTGGTGGAAGGGTCAGCGGAGCCCCAGCAGGAAGGGTGGGCCAGCCAGGCCATTCTTAGTCCCTGGGTTGGGGAGGCAGGGAGCTAGGGCAGGGACCAAATGAACAGAAAGTCTCAGCCCAGGATGGGGCTTCTTCAACAGGGCCCCTGCCCTCCTGAAGCCTCAGTCCTTCACCTTGCCAGGTGCCGTTTCTCTTCCGTGAAGGCCACTGCCCAGGTCCCCAGTGCGCCCCCTAGTGGCCATAGCCTGGTTAAAGTTCCCCAGTGCCTCCTTGTGCATAGACCTTCTTCTCCCACCCCCTTCTGCCCCTGGGTCCCCGGCCATCCAGCGGGGCTGCCAGAGAACCCCAGACCTGCCCTTACAGTAGTGTAGCGCCCCCTCCCTCTTTCGGCTGGTGTAGAATAGCCAGTAGTGTAGTGCGGTGTGCTTTTACGTGATGGCGGGTGGGCAGCGGGCGGCGGGCTCCGCGCAGCCGTCTGTCCTTGATCTGCCCGCGGCGGCCCGTGTTGTGTTTTGTGCTGTGTCCACGCGCTAAGGCGACCCCCTCCCCCGTACTGACTTCTCCTATAAGCGCTTCTCTTCGCATAGTCACGTAGCTCCCACCCCACCCTCTTCCTGTGTCTCACGCAAGTTTTATACTCTAATATTTATATGGCTTTTTTTCTTCGACAAAAAAATAATAAAACGTTTCTTCTGAAAAGCTGAACGTTTCTGTATAAGCGATGGAAGCTC